GCTGAGATTATGAAAAACTCTGATTATTCAGGATACATGTGTCTTTTACTGTGTATACAACCAAGCAAAAGAAATATACATTAATAGAGTAGCCAGTCATATTTGTGAAGAATGTTAGAACTCTAGCAAATAAATTTTCATAATATGTAAAATGACAACATAGATTTGATCTGTGAATGAAGAGTTTTTCATTTTATATAGTGTTTATAGTCTTTTAAACACACACACTAGTGGCATAAACAAATTTGGCCACATATTCCAGTGCAGCTGTGTGTATGTGTGTGTATAATTATATATGTGCTACTTTATTAAAATAATTTATATATTATATACAACTATGTATTTTATAAAAATAAGATTAATATTAATATGAACATAATCTCTAATATTTCATCTATTTTTACAGTGTTTTTTCTTGCCCATTTCTGGGATGGGTGCCCCCCAACTTGTGTAAACTACTGATGAAAAAAATAACTAAAATGCATCTTACATATTTAGACACTTTAAATATTTGTTTAATGTATACAAAGGACCTTTTGCACTGAAAGCTATTTATTGAGTTCACAAATGCATGTTGAATATCTGTTATGTACAAAGCATTTTGTATAGATAGTGATCTTTCTTTAGCTCTATGCAAGATTTGACTTTTTTTTTTTGTATCAGTAACCTCTTGTAAAATCTGATTTTGACCTAATATCTAGCTAAAGTTCCAAAAGTTTGTCCTTGAGAGAGTGCCTGAAATTATAAAAGTAGTATGGCTGGGCGCAGTGGCTCATGCCTGTAATTCCAGCACTTTGGGAGGCTGAGACAGGCAGATCACCTGAGGTCAGGAGTTCAAGACCAGCCTGGCCAATATGGTGAAACCCCATCTCTACTAAAAATACAAAAACTTAGCCAGGTGTGTTGGCGGGCACCTGTAGTCCCAGCTACTCAGGAGGCTGAGGCAGGAGAATCGCTTGAACCTGGGAGGTGGAGGTTGCAGTGAGCTGCGATCTTGCCATTATACTCCAGCCTGGGTGATAGAGCGAGACTCCATCTCAAAAAATAAAAAGTAAAATAATAAAAAAAAGTAGTATAGGCAGCATCAAAATTACTTGTAAAGCAGTGTTTGTTAAGGCTTTGTACTCCTCACTTATGCATTGTATAATATTTAATTTGCCTTTGGAAAAGTGAATATGGTGATAGTTTATCCTAGAAGTTGTTTGTGCTGATGTTTTGGCATTTTCAAGAAAAACACAAATATGTAAAATGTAATCAAGTGTCAAAGGGAAACTGACAAATGGCTCTTTGATCTCAAGTAAATAACAGCTTCTAAATACAGATGTATATGTCAATAGCCTGAATTTTCTTGAATATGTTTCTGTTTTGACTCCTTTTGTAGATTGATTTGTTCCACAGCAACCACCAGGTAGAAATATTCTAAAGGGCAAGAAAGAAAAGGGATATATTTGGTGTGGAGATTTTTTTTTTCTTTTTTTTTTTTTTTAGAGACAAAGTCTCACTCTGTTGCCCAGGCTGGAGTGCAGTGGCTTGATCTCGGCTCACTGCAGCCTCCGCCTCCCGGGTTCAAGCACTTCTCCTGTCTGTCTCAGCCTCCCGAGTAGCTGGGACTACAGGTGCAAGCCACCATGCCCGGCTAATTTTTGTATTTTTAGTAGAGATGGGGTTTCACTGTGTTGGCTAGGATGGTCCTGACTCGTGATCCACCCACCTTGGCCTCTCAAAGTGCTGGGATTACAGGCGTGAGCCACCCCACCTGGTGTGGAGATTTTAAGTGACTTTTGAGTCAGAGCAGTGAGCTTTTTTCCTTTTCATTCTAGTAATTATTTAAGAATGTTTAAAATGTATTTTTGTCATTATATTTTAAGTACACTAATAAATTTTTTCTGAATTGTATGCTTCTGTTTTTTAATTGCGTGAATAGCTTGAATTTCCTCTCCTGAAACAACCTCAAATTCAGTTTGTCAAAGTCAGAACACATAAACTTCTTCCTCAATGGGTTCTGTCAATCTAACAGTTTAGCAGAGGTGATTATATAGCTCAGTTCCAGGCATATAAATAGATTATGAGAATAAGATCCTGGAAACTGTTTTTCACTGAACCCAGCTGCTGCTGTATTAGGTCTGCAATAAACTGAAAATGACATTTTCCATATATGCAGGTGAATCAAGAACATAAACATTCTAAGAGTGTTTTACATCTTTCACACACCCCTTTCATCACTTTAACTGGATTAGTAGGTGGTAGCTTGGGCCAATAGTTTACCACCTCATGCAGAGCTGACTTGATTTCCAAACATTTTATTGTCTCTTTTGGAAAGTAGGTTAATACACGTGACCCAAGAGGACCCAGAGCAAGAAACAAGCACTCAATGGACAAGTCATATGAAGCAGGGTAAGAGCACTTACCATCATACTCATACCCATGGGCCTACAACTGCTCTTTCAAGTAGATGGTGATGATAAGGCAGCTATTAATTGAGAATTGACTTGAAGCAGCTTTGCTCAGATCTTTGCACATATTATCTCATTTATTAATCTCAGGATAATCCTACATTAGTTACACTTATAACCCCCTTTTTATAAATGAGCAAGCTGAAACACAGAGAGGGCAAGTCACTTGTTCGAGGTCACATATTAAATGGCAGATTCAAAATAAGAACTCAGACTTTCTGAATACAGAGCTGCATCTACTACACTCTCCTGCCTCTCATTTTGGCAATAAAGTTTTTGGCAGATGGTGATCACAGAAGTTGCTTAAAGTCACAACTTTTAAGTACTCTTTTTTCTAAAGTCAAATTGTATAGTTTTTATCCTAAAAAATTATATTATCACTTTTGTAGTTTAGAAGAGGAAGGTGTGAAAATTTGAAATGTTATCTATTCTCATTTAATTTCCTACTTTCCGTGGAGAGTATTCCATACCCAGATTAAATGTCATTTCCAATTGTTGCTCACACTTACCAAAGGGAAGGTCTCTGCTCAGTTTTGAGCAGAGGCTCCCTGTGTAGGAGTATGACAGTCCTCAGTAAAGTTTTGTCACCTATGTTTGGCAAAACATCCTGGGCAGATGAGCGATTCATGTGGCAAGAGCACTGCCAATTGAAAAGGTGCATTAGTATGAATATTAGCACCTCTAAGTGTTTGTGAAATAGCAAAGGTAGAAGGACTAGAATATTGACAAAGCATTTTCAAAAAATTATACTACTTCTAATAGCTTAACATGTTGATAGAAAAGACGATTCAGTGTAGAAGTCTGTGATGATTCAATTCTAAGTTGTATGTAATAGAGCTAAAGTCTGTAATTATATTTTAGAGGAGTATTAAACAATATAAACATGATCTCTGAGTCATAAATGTCATTATTACACTGAGTTTTAAATATAATTCATTTATAACCATATAATAGACACATAATATTACTGTGTGACAAGAAATACTCTTAGATGTAGCAAGAAAAAATGGAAATTACAAACATATGTGATTTCAAAATAATTCTTAACATTTCTTCAGGGGTTATTACAAAGCAAATGAAAGGAATTTTTACAAGGTGTAGTTCAGTTGCAGTTTCCCTCCTCTGTATTCACATTATTGCCACAGCTTACGAATGACAAACATTTGTGGACTATGGCAGCAATCTGTTGGGTGTTTCAATCTATTTTGAGCTGAAATTGATTAGCACTTTATGAAAAGTGTACAGAAAATTACCATGCTTATCAAGGCAAATCAAGCCATAATTCTGCCTTTTTTTTTCTACACCTGCAGCTATGAATATTTTTTGGTGGGTACATTGAGACGTGCTCAAGAATATACATATTGGACTGCATATCATGCAATTTATTCTGATCTTACTGACAGTTTGCAAACAAAAACTCAAAACAAGATGCAACTGTGTGCAGCTCCTGAACTGTAGGTTCTGATTTTGGCATCCATGAATGCACGAGGAAAGGGGGTGCAGCTGAAGAGGTGTGCTTTTGCTCATCTTACAGTGAAATATAATCTGGGCATTTGTTTGATGGATTTCATGAAATATGGAGGAAATCTGAACCAAGGGTTTCACCTGATTGCTTTTATTTGCCCCACCTCGGTAATAATAATAAGTGAAAATCAGCTGGAGTTGATGACTGTGGAGCCATAAGTTAACCATATTGAAGGAGAATCATTAAGAATGAGGAAAGGAGAAAGTGGGCAATGATGGTGATCTTCCTTTTTTGAGAAGAAGATACCCACCTCTCGCCAGTCACCCCCTGCCATGGCAATCTTTCAAAGAAAAGCAAATATTGTAGGCCAAAATAAAAAGAGGAAGAACATGGACTACATTGGGCTCCTTGTTTGAGTGGGTGTTTAATGTAGAAAAATGGTGTAGAAATAGGTTAGTTTTTATGCTGTCGCTCTGGGCAGACTTGAGAATAAATATAATGAGATTAAAAAAGACTGGGGGACCATAGCATAGTGCTTGGCACACAGTAAAGTCCCCAAGAAATATTTGCTGTTTGATTTTTAAATATATTTATACTTTTATCTAATTCTCTTGTGGTGTCAAATTCTTTATAACTAACAGCTTTACAAAAAGTACTATGTATTCTTTTCTGTATGACCTTATTTATGAGATTCCTGTTCATTTTTGGTTACTGAGATTTACTGAACAAGGTGATGTTCAGCATAGGCAAATATTTCTTTCTTTCTTCTTTTTTTTTTTTTCTTTTTGAGATGGAGTTTCGCTCTTGTCCAGACTGGGGTACAATGGTGCGATCTCTGCTTGCTGCAACCTCCCCATCCCAGGTTCAAGCAATTCTCCTGCCTCCTCTTGAGTAGTTGGGATTACAGGCACGTGGCACCATGCCCAACTAATTTTTGTATTTTTAGTACAGATAGGGTTTCACCATGTTGGCCAGGCTGGTCTCAAACTCCTAATCTCAGGTGATCCATCCTCCTCGGCCTCCCAAAGTGCTGGGATTACAGGCATGAGCCACCACACCCAGCCTCTTCTTCTTTTTTAAAGTAAGAGCTGGATCTAGTTTGTTTTCAGCCTTCATCTTTGTATGCTTGATGTTTGTTTGCACACACCAAATCCAAGTGTAGGATTCTAGAATTTAGGATTATGTTTTGCTTTGATTTTCATAATGGTACTAGTGGCTAATAACTTCAGAGAACATTCCTCAGTGACTTTTGAGTTCTTTTTTTGCTATTATTTCTGATAGCTATGAGCACATTTTACTAGAGATATAAATTATATGATTTCTCCCTAAGTGTATTTGCCTTGCACTTGTGTCCGTATCGATTGGCCTCAGTAAGTAGAATGCATGTTTCCATAGGAACTAGAATAATAACTTGATATTACTGTGCCTAGTGTTTCATTGTTCCATGAAAACATTTGCAAAGCAAAAGAATGTGAATTTATATGCTAATAATCTATCAATTTTTGCTTTTTAAAAATGTGTCTTTTTGAAAAGCTGCACTTTACTCCAAGTAAACCTATTTCTCTTCTTCATTATTTTTGAGGAAAAATTGTTAGTAGTAATTATTGGATTTTTCACCTCTCATTCCTCTATTATATAAGTTTATGAAAACTAAATGAAAAAAATGCAGTGAAGGTAAGATTCAGTGCCAAATCTCTCCAAGTGTATGTACCTCCATACGCTTCATACAGACTTCTTTACAGCATAAGGCTACTATTTATTTTTATTGTTCTTGAAATCAGTGTATAGGTTGGGTTTAATTTTATTGACACTCCTTTTTAAAACAATTCAGACTGATTTCAGAAGAGACATCTTTTGCATCAGAGAGGACTAAACTATGCAAAGTGGCATCTTTTGAAGAATGCTTATTACCAGAGTGGTAGCAAGGAATTTTGCTCAAGCAGTTCCTATAGTGATTGCAAACTGGCTCACTTCCCAGCTCTTAACAATTTCAGCGTGGGTTTTTCTTGATTGACCATCAGTCATCAGCATCTCTGAACATATACATTACACACACACATACACACTCACAACATACACATAAACACACTTGGCCAGACATAAGGTAAACAAACAAAAGACTGTTATTGAAGTCGAGGAACAGCTTACGCAGAGCAATTTAATCTTTTTGCATAAATAAGATCCCTATTCTGTTAAGCTGTTTTGGAATATGGAAAGCCTATAAATGCTGACTTTTAATTTTGAGAAATCAGAATCAACTGTAGAATGCTTTCTAGTGGTTCAAATATTCAGGGTCTATGACTAATCCCACCCTGTTTCCTTCATAGATTCTTTATAGTTTAAAACACAGACTAAGTATTCTAAAACTAATTTGTAACTGCCTCTTCCAAATTTCTGGGTTGTTGGCTCATTTATTCATTAACTCCATCATCTACTTTTGGGACATTTCCTATATGCCAGGCTCTGCACTAAGCAGAGTGTCAGAAACCTTCCTGCAGATACCCCCTGGCTCATTCTGCCTCTGTACCACTCCTTCATGGCACAGCCATGGGCATCTTTTAGCAACACAGATTTGATCACATGACCGTCCTGCTTAAAACTTTTCAAGGAAGTCCCATTACCATTTTCCTAAATTTCAGAGTCTTTGTCATAGCTCACAGAGTCTTGTGTGATGTGGCCCCTGCCACCCTCTCAAACCTCATTTCATTGTATTTCATCCTTTACCCATTGAATTCCAGCAACACTGGCCACCTTTCTGTGCACAGATGAGGCCAGGATCTTTCTCAGTTGAGCCTTTGCACGGTGAGCTTTTGCTGTTCCTCTTGCTAGGATATTCTATTCCCTGTTCTTTTCAAAGTTTCTTCCCTTTCTTCATGTCTTATCTTGTGACATTTAAATGTCACTCCTTGAAGATTCTTTCCCCAACCACTATGTAAATGGGCCTTCCCTGCAACTCTCTTTTGTTACATTGTTTTTCTTATAGTACATTAACAGTTCTAAACATACATTTATTTGCTTTGTTATTTTCTGTCTCCCCCACTACAGAATGATGTTGGGAAGGAATTTATAGACAGTGCCAAAATTATGAGATTGAAGCTTCTATCCAATTGAGGAGCAGGTATAGTGGGAATGAGCAGTTGAGAGAGCCAGAAAGATAAAAGATTGCAGCCAGATGACATTAGAAAATTATAAGTGTCCAGCAGTTCTTAGAACAATTTTGGGGGTGAGACTATGGGTGTAAGAGGCCAATGTCAAGTGGAGGGGAAGTGAGGATTGTTAGATTTGAGTGTCCACCATGTGTGAGGCTTCATTAGGCACTTGGTATATAAGTCTCAGTTCATGCCTTCAAGTGCTCCAGACTTGTCTATAAAACAAAATCCGGTGCTCACAAGCTGCCACAATACTTTTATCATTCTAACTTGATTCTCCAATGATGCCATTTAGTAACCTCCTACCTCTGCCACATTCTTCTTTGTAAATCCTGTTTAGATCTGCTCTATGCCTTTCCTTTTTCTCTGTCTAAATCCCATCCATCCTGTAAGCATCAACTCCTGGAAGTCATTTCTAATCACCTCTTTCTGCACTGCCCCCATCCCCTGTTGTGTCATCTGTCTCTCCCCTAAACATGCAGAGTTGTGTCTGCCTCCTTTTGTCTGTGCTTTCACTGTATTTTATTCTTTGTCTCACAGATCTTATTTTCCCAACTAGACTTAAACACCTTGAGTGTGTAATAGTTTCTCATATGTCTTTGTAATATGTCTCAATAAAATATCTTAGGAAAGACATGGGGAAAATATTTGATCATGGAAGATTAAGGAGAATTTTTCTCATGTATAGCTGCTAAATAAAAACCAACTACATAGTATAGAATGGTATATGATGCTAATACGTAGCCAATTAAGAAATTAACCATTTGACTGCTTTGTATATAAAATGATTGTAGTGCCTGTTATTTCAGTAAGAAGCTGATGGAGAGGGATATGTTAGATGTTTAAATGGCATAGTTAAGGTATTCAAGGTTAAACCTTTTTTTTTTTTGGTCTGAAATATCAGCAATATAGCTTCTAAATTTTTATGGCTGCTTTTCTGTATCACTTTATCTTATGTGAAATTTCAGAATGATTTATCTGTAATAAACATCATCATCTGACATGGCTGAAAACAGTACTTTTTGTTCATTTTGATTTTTGGATAATGCAAAATTATAGATTTTTTAAAAATTATATTCAAAGAATACTGAGTGCAAGACAATCTTTCTAGGTTAAAAAATATCTTATAAACCTGAATTGTCAATTATTATTGTATCCCAGATGTATGGAAGTTAATGGATAGTCAGTAACATACAGGACTAGCAGAAGGTTTGTTGTTATAGGTAATCTGGAGAGAAGCCAGGTAAGTGGAATTTGGGATTTGCTGCTGTTGCCAGAAAGCAGCACAGAGACATGGTAAGTGGCAAGACCCAGGTAACTAAAACAACCATGTCTTAGTCCTTTTATGCTGCTGTAACAGAATATCACAGACTGAGTAATTTATAATGAACAGAACTTTATTTGTCTTCTGGTTCTGGAGACTGGGAAATCTAAGAGCGTGGCATTGACATATGGTGAGGGCATTTGTGCCTCATCATCCCATGACAGAAGATGGAAATGCAAGAGAGCTCAAAAGCAAGAGAGCAAATGGGGCCAAACTTGCTTTTTATAACAAGCCACTCTTGTGATAATGAACCAACTCAAACAATAAAGACATAAATCCATTCATGAGGGCAGAGCCCTCAAGGATGAATCACTTCACTTCTTAATGGCCTCAGCTTCTAATACCATCACAATAGTAATTCAGTTTCAACATGGGTTTTATAGGGACGTTGGAACCACAGCAAACTGTAACCATTTTGATTTCCTTATTTGCACCATTTTAAAAAAACCTATTTATTTAACGGCTGTTTATTCAGTGCCTATTCTGTTGTGTTGGAGACTAGAGGTAATTACAAAGGGAATAAGACAAACAGTCACCCACTCTGGTGATGCTTCCCTTATCTTCATAATGCATTTGATCCTGTGATTCTTTGGCACATGAGTCCATTGCATCTTGCATATTAGTGTCCAGTAAGTTTTTCCTGACCAATTGATAATATAGATATACATTGGTAGCAGTTTTGTGTATATTTTTATAGTTAGATGTTGTTGGCACATGTGACTTGTGTCTCAGAAAAATACAGAAAATGGTTAAAGACAGGAGGATACTACCCTGATTTCTCTGTTCATTAAAGAACAGCTATTTGGGGGGAAAACCTGATACAATTATTTGAGCATGTGGCTTAAAGATTAGACCTATAAACAATTCAGGAGCATCTTCCAGCAAACTGTGTGAGAATTCACAGAAATAAACCTGGTAGGTTTGTGCTATGTTATTCACATGGGCTGTTAACTCTTTTCCATTCCTAGGTCCTTTATTTCCCTGCCCTCCTCAATCTCATGCTCTTGAGATTTTTAACTATATTACTTCTTTACAAAGTCATCTTCAAAATGATTCATTTTGGATAGCAAACTATCCCTCAACTTACCTACACACTCTCACTCATACTCACATTCTCTCTTATGTCTTTCTGTGTGGAAGGGAACATTTAGAATGTCTATTCTTTGTGATGCAAAAATGACAACACACTGATGATGAAGGGGGGTATTTTTAGGAGAAAAAGTAGCTTTTCTTTTCATCATACTGCCACTTTTGAGATTCTATAGAAAGAATAGGTATTGAACACAGACCACTTGGCTCTCTGAGGTATGCTTTGGACACACTTAGAAGTCAGCTAGAATATGCCTTCTGTTTAAGGTTGGAGTCTGCATTTAAAAAGAGAGAACTGGATTAATTGGCAGGTAAGTTGAGATTCCATGATTCAGGAAACCTTCATTTACACTCTCATGGTATTTGTATTTGCAGTTCCCTGAATGTGGTTTCTACGGAATGTATGATAAGATCCTGCTTTTTCGCCATGACCCTACCTCTGAAAACATCCTTCAGCTGGTGAAAGCGGCCAGTGATATCCAGGAAGGCGATCTTATTGAAGTGGTCTTGTCAGGTAGTATACTTTTATACCTTTTCTTTATCCGTCAACTTACTTTTCAACATCACTATTTTTACAGCTTCCGCCACCTTTGAAGACTTTCAGATTCGTCCCCACGCTCTCTTTGTTCATTCATACAGAGCTCCAGCTTTCTGTGATCACTGTGGAGAAATGCTGTGGGGGCTGGTACGTCAAGGTCTTAAATGTGAAGGTAAGTTATTTTCTTCCCATGCAAGTTAAATGCAATAAAAATAATTTTTATTTTCCCTTTCCAGGGTGTGGTCTGAATTACCATAAGAGATGTGCATTTAAAATACCCAACAATTGCAGCGGTGTGAGGCGGAGAAGGCTCTCAAACGTTTCCCTCACTGGGGTCAGCACCATCCGCACATCATCTGCTGAACTCTCTACAAGTGCCCCTGATGAGCCCCTTCTGGTATGGCTTCCTGTTTACCCACTTCCCCATTTCTGCTTTTTGCTCTTACAACTTCATGTTTCAGTCTCCTGTGAGTCCTGGCTTTGAGGTAGGTACTAATGCTACCTGGTGCTAGAAATTTCTTGCTTCCTTTATTGTTTTCCAAAATGTAGCAAAAATCACCATCAGAGTCGTTTATTGGTCGAGAGAAGAGGTCAAATTCTCAATCATACATTGGACGACCAATTCACCTTGACAAGATTTTGATGTCTAAAGTTAAAGTGCCGCACACATTTGTCATCCACTCCTACACCCGGCCCACAGTGTGCCAGTACTGCAAGAAGCTTCTGAAGGGGCTTTTCAGGCAGGGCTTGCAGTGCAAAGGTAAGGATGATTTTGTCACCTGTCGAACTTTGATTTTGTTTTGTTTGAAAATCACTGGGATTAGATTGCAGATTCAACTGCCATAAACGTTGTGCACCGAAAGTACCAAACAACTGCCTTGGCGAAGTGACCATTAATGGAGGTAGGTAAAAGATCAGCTGTCATGTCTGTGCTGCTTATCTTCATGGGTGAAAATAATTTTCTAGATTTGCTTAGCCCTGGGGCAGAGTCTGATGTGGTCATGGAAGAAGGGAGTGATGACAATGATAGTGAAAGGAACAGTGGGCTCATGGATGATATGGAAGAAGCAATGGTCCAAGATGCAGAGATGGCAATGGCAGAGTGCCAGAACGACAGTGGCGAGATGCAAGATCCAGACCCAGACCACGAGGACGCCAACAGAACCATCAGGTGAGAGCAGCACTCCCAGCCTCAGCCAACAGATTTTTTCCCTACAATATTTTGACTTCTCAAGTCCATCAACAAGCAACAATATCCCACTCATGAGGGTAGTGCAGTCTGTCAAACACACGAAGAGGAAAAGCAGCACAGTCATGAAAGAAGGATGGATGGTCCACTACACCAGCAAGGACACGCTGGTAAGATCCACAGGGAACAATGTTCTCTTGCCTAAAAAGATCTTGGATCTAACTTCTGTTTCAGCGGAAACGGCACTATTGGAGATTGGATAGCAAATGTATTACCCTCTTTCAGAATGACACAGGAAGCAGGTACTACAAGGTAAGAGTGGGCTCTTTCTTTGTAGTTTCATAAAACAACATTTAGTACTTTTTTTCTTTCACAGGAAATTCCTTTATCTGAAATTTTGTCTCTGGAACCAGTAAAAACTTCAGCTTTAATTCCTAATGGGGCCAATCCTCATTGTTTCGAAATCACTACGGCAAATGTAGTGTATTATGTGGGAGAAAATGTGGTCAATCCTTCCAGCCCATCACCAAATAACAGTGTTCTCACCAGTGGCGTTGGTGCAGATGTGGCCAGGATGTGGGAGATAGCCATCCAGCATGCCCTTATGCCCGTCATTCCCAAGGGCTCCTCCGTGGGTACAGGAACCAACTTGCACAGTGAGTCTGCCAGTTTTCTAACCAGCCCAAAGTTGTGTGCATATTGTTTTACATGCATTTCCAGGAGATATCTCTGTGAGTATTTCAGTATCAAATTGCCAGATTCAAGAAAATGTGGTAAGTATGTACCTACTAATATAAAACTTGCTATGTTTTTTTTTCATTGGGCTTGTACCTCTAGGACATCAGCACAGTATATCAGATTTTTCCTGATGAAGTACTGGGTTCTGGACAGTTTGGAATTGTTTATGGAGGTAGGTTATCTCACTGAGTATTTTTATGAACTACTTACTAATGCTTCCCTTTTTCATTTTAAAGGAAAACATCGTAAAACAGGAAGAGATGTAGCTATTAAAATCATTGACAAATTACGATTTCCAACAAAACAAGAAAGCCAGCTTCGTAATGAGGTTGCAATTCTACAGGTACTTCTTTGGTTCTCATTTGGGGAAAGGGTTTTTCTTCAAGTGCTTTATTTATCTTTAATAGAACCTTCATCACCCTGGTGTTGTAAATTTGGAGTGTATGTTTGAGACGCCTGAAAGAGTGTTTGTTGTTATGGAAAAACTCCATGGAGACATGCTGGAAATGATCTTGTCAAGTGAAAAGGGCAGGTTGCCAGAGCACATAACGAAGTTTTTAATTACTCAGGTAAGAAATCAATTAGAGACGGAAAAAATACATGGAATGAAATTTTGGTGATTCTTCTTTACAGATACTCGTGGCTTTGCGGCACCTTCATTTTAAAAATATCGTTCACTGTGACCTCAAACCAGAAAATGTGTTGCTAGCCTCAGCTGATCCTTTTCCTCAGGCAAGTATAAAAGCCTCTCTCAGCAAAAAGCCCGGAGTATTTCTGCAAATCCTTTCATCAACAGGTGAAACTTTGTGATTTTGGTTTTGCCCGGATCATTGGAGAGAAGTCTTTCCGGAGGTCAGTGGTGGGTACCCCCGCTTACCTGGCTCCTGAGGTCCTAAGGAACAAGGGCTACAATCGCTCTCTAGACATGTGGTCTGTTGGGGTCATCATCTATGTAAGCCTAAGCGGCACATTCCCATTTAATGAAGATGAAGACATACACGACCAAATTCAGAATGCAGCTTTCATGTATCCACCAAATCCCTGGAAGGAAATATCTCATGAAGGTAATATCTTCCATTCAAAAATGATAATAATCTGTCATCTATTTTTACTGGTAATTTTTTTCAGCCATTGATCTTATCAACAATTTGCTGCAAGTAAAAATGAGAAAGCGCTACAGTGTGGATAAGACCTTGAGCCACCCTTGGCTACAGGTAAACAATAATCACTGAGTTTTCTTAGTTGATCTATGGTAATATTTTGGAATTTCTTCTTCAGGACTATCAGACCTGGTTAGATTTGCGAGAGCTGGAATGCAAAATCGGGGAGCGCTACATCACCCATGAAAGTGATGACCTGAGGTGGGAGAAGTATGCAGGCGAGCAGGGGCTGCAGTACCCCACACACCTGATCAATCCAAGTGCTAGCCACAGTGACACTCCTGAGACTGAAGAAACAGAAATGAAAGCCCTCGGTGAGCGTGTCAGCATCCTCTGAGTTCCATCTCCTATAATCTGTCAAAACACTGTGGAACTAATAAATACATACGGTCAGGTTTAACATTTGCCTTGCAGAACTGCCATTATTTTCTGTCAGATGAGAACAAAGCTGTTAAACTGTTAGCACTGTTGATGTATCTGAGTTGCCAAGACAAATCAACAGAAGCATTTGTATTTTGTGTGACCAACTGTGTTGTATTAACAAAAGTTCCCTGAAACACGAAACTTGTTATTGTGAATGATTCATGTTATATTTAATGCATTAAACCTGTCTCCACTGTGCCTTTGCAAATCAGTGTTTTTCTTACTGGAGCTTCATTTTGGTAAGAGACAGAATGTATCTGTGAAGTAGTTCTGTTTGGTGTGTCCCATTGGTGTTGTCATTGTAAACAAACTCTTGAAGAGTCGATTATTTCCAGTGTTCTATGAACAACTCCAAAACCCATGTGGGAAAAAAATGAATGAGGAGGGTAGGGAATAAAATCCTAAGACACAAATGCATGAACAAGTTTTAATGTATAGTTTTGAATCCTTTGCCTGCCTGGTGTGCCTCAGTATATTTAAACTCAAGACAATGCACCTAGCTGTGCAAGACCTAGTGCTCTTAAGCCTAAATGCCTTAGAAATGTAAACTGCCATATATAACAGATACATTTCCCTCTTTCTTATAATACTCTGTTGTACTATGGAAAATCAGCTGCTCAGCAACCTTTCACCTTTGTGTATTTTTCAATAATAAAAAATATTCTTGTCAAAATATGTGTCCACCTCATTGAACTATTTTCATTC